GTCACCTAAATATACCGAGATCCATTTCTTCACCAATGAAACAGGAATATTACTACTTGCCTTGTCTACCTTACTGGCTCCTCAGGAGGCTTTACATAATGAGCGGCACTGTAAAACGTTATACACGTGTATGTACAGTTTTGATAGGGCTGTTAATTAGTCTCAATGGTGAAACAGAAAGAAACCTGGACTCAACAGTCAAAAGCTGTTGGGCCGTTGTGCATGGGCTACGACTAACATGTTCCGTTTTCCCATCTTAAACACAAAGTTTAGACTCGATGATGGTTCGGACCCTGCACTTAATAGTCTCTAAGTCCGCTACAGGCTCGGAACCTCAGGTGTCCTCAGAGAGGTAAACCCCAGGGTTCCCAGATACACCTGCAAGGGCAGGGACAGTCAAGGTCGCGGGGTACTAACACGCGGGAGGCTCACCCAGTCAAAGTCACACGGGTTACCGTCTTCGCGTTGGGTGGGCAGACCGTGGCAGAGCGGCGGCAGTTTCCTCACGAGTAGGAAGGCAGCAGAGAGCAGGGCCGACAGAAGGTAGTAAGGTTGGGCGAGCCATCGTGAAAGTCGCGGCACCGAATACACGAGAGCAATTAGAGGTGCCAAGACCGCCATCTTTTCGGCCGTAACGGCCACTGCTCGCCGGCGTCGTAGGTCTCGCCCCGCCTCCCCCACCATAACGACTGCTATTGGGCTATATCGCAAACGTACGGCCTCTAAACCCGGATGTAGTTCTCTGAACGCTGTGGTAGGTCAGAACCCAAAAAAGAACTTAATATTTTATTGGTTAGTCTAGTTGTCGCTTTATCCGCCTAAGTCATTTTATTGGACTGTAGCAAGCAGAGCTAGCAGAAGACTCTAATAAGGTTAAATAGCACTTCCTGAACGTTCTCATAAGGCGACGGAAGTAGTTGTTGAAAAAAGGTAGGCGGTGCCTGAGGCATCCAATGACAAGCGGCTCCTTGAGAAAGGGCGGGGGGGTACTCCTTGAAAGCATTGTCCAATGAAAATTACCAACGGCAGACACGGAGACAGCGCCGGGGCGGAGGGTACGATGGAGAATTTCACGGCACTGTTTGGGGCTCAGGCTGACCCACCACCGCCCCCAACCGCACTCGGCTTCGGACCAGGAAAGCCTCCACCCCCGCCACCGCCTCCTGCGGGCGGGGGACCCGGCACGGCCCCGCCTCCCACCGCGGCCACGGCTCCTCCTGGCGCGGACAAGTCAGGAGCTGGCTGTGGCCCTTTTTACCTCATGAGGGAACTGCCAGGTGAGTACTCGGCCTTGCCAAAGCCAGCCAATGATCTTTTTTATTTTTATTCTGCGTTGTCTAGGTAGCACAGAGCTGACAGGCAGCACGAATCTGATCACACACTACAACTTGGAACAAGCCTATAATAAATTCTGTGGGAAGAAGGTGAAGGAGAAGCTAAGTAACTTCCTGCCTGACCTGCCAGGGATGATTGATCTGCCTGGTTCCCATGATAACAGCAGCCTCCGCTCTCTCATTGAGAAGCCCCCTATTCTCAGTAGCTCTTTCAATCCTATCACAGGGACCATGCTGGCCGGCTTCCGCCTCCACACTGGCCCGGTGAGTCCTGTTGGAGGAAGAAGGCAAATGGGTACTCACCTGGACCTTCCTTTGGTTCCTTCAGTTGCCGGAGCAGTGTCGTCTGATGCATATTCAGCCTCCCAAGAAGAAGAATAAGCACAAGCACAAACAGAGCCGTACCCAGGATCCTGTCCCCCCAGGTAAGAAGCAGTTCTATTCAAAGCAAAAAAAATGACCTTCTGAATCTGGTTTGAACTTCCATAGGTAAACCCAGTTAAGTTCCGTATGGAGCTCTGGACTCCTAAATTCCCCTGAAGAAGAAACCAATGTACTGTGGTCTCTTGGGACTTGGGACAGGGACTCTAGCAGCACCTCTGTATCCTTTCTGGCCATTTGGACAAAAGCAGTTGCCCCGACTTGGGATTTTCCTGTAGTCTTCAGTGGTTCATAACAGTAGAGGATTTTGAGCTTTACAGGTGATAGGTACCTAATGTCTCCTACAGAAACACCATCTGATTCAGATCACAAGAAGAAGAAAAAGAAAAAAGAAGAGGATCCTGAACGGAAAAGGAAGAAGAAAGAGAAGAAGAAAAAGAAGGTAGAGTAGAGGCCTATTGCCACAACCCAGTGAGTTTCCCCAGATCTCACCCCTGTCCTAAATACCCTAGAGTTCTTTGCCTCAAGTTGGACCCAAGATTGAAAACCCAAGGCAGGTTGCAGGTTTCTCCTGTACAGCCTGATCAAAGCCAAGGCTAGTTCCTAGTTGTTCTTACCCTGCTTCTTTCTCCCCCAGAATCGACATAGTCCAGACCACCCAGGTATGGGCAGCTCCCAGGCCAGCAGCAGCAGCAGCCTACGCTAATAGGACCACTGGACTCTTTGCCAGGATGGCTTTTCCTGCTGTACTGAACCTGCTGATAAAAGCTGCCTTCCAGGCTCTTGGACACTGCCTTGGGAGCATCCTGCAGCTGGGACAGAGGCCAGCTCCTGTTGGGCTCAGTTGAGACTAAGTAAATTAGGAGAGAGAGGGACATGCTTTTGTAGGCTCATCCCAGTTGGTTTTCTCATGGACATCTCTTCCTCTCCCAGGAAGCTTACAATTTTCTTCTCTCTCTTTTGTGCAATTTGTCTGATTTAGGACTTGTTCTGTGTTTTCTTTAAAAAAAAAAAAATTACATTTATCAAACTGGCTGAAGTGTGACTGCCTGTTAAGAGGTATGTG